AGGCTCAGAGAGGAGCCCCAAGTCACATACACTGAGGGGAGAGGCAGACGCTGTATTTGAGCTGCCACTGGGTACAAGGCAGACTTCCACACGTGGGAAGCCTTAGAAATGGTCTCCCCTGGCCGGGCACGGTGGAGCACGCCTGTAATCCCGGCACTTTGGGAGGCAGAAGCGGGAGCATCCCTTGAGCCCAGGAGTTCAAGACCAGCCTGGGTAACATAGTGAGACCCTGTCTCTACAAAAACATTTTAAAATTAGCCGGGAGTGGTGGTGCCCACCTGTAATCCCAGCTACTCTGGTGGCTGAGGCGGGAAGGTCGCTTGAGCCCGGGAGATGGAGGCTGCAGTGAACTATGGTCGTTCCACTGGACTCCAGCCTGGGCGACACAGAGAGACCCTGTCTCTAAAAAGAAATAACAATTAAAAATAAAAATAAAAAGTCTTCCAGCTGGGCGCGGTGGCTCAAGCCTCTAATCCCAGCACTTTGGGAGGCCGAGGCAGGTGAATCACCTGAGGTCAGGAGTTCGAGACCAGCCTGGCCAAAATGGTGAAACCCCGTCTTTACTAAAAATACAAAAAATTAGAGGGGCGTGGTGGCAGGAGCCTGTAATCCCAGCTACTCGGGAGGCTGAGGCAGGATAATCGCTGGAACCCGGGAGGCGGAGGTTGCAGTGAGCCGATATCGCGCCACTGCACTCCAGCCTGGGCGACAAGAGCAAAACTCCGTCTCAAAAAAAAAAAAAAAAAAAAAAAAGTCTCCCTCCTAGAGTAAAATGAGGCGACCCAGTCTGAGAGTGTGGGTACGGGGACTTCCCGCAGCCTCTCCCAGGCAGCAAGGGAAGGGAAGAAACCGAGTGTAAGCGGAGGGCAAGCGGGCGGACACCCACCAGGCCCGGCCCCACCCCGTGCTCCGCGTGGCCGGGAGACGCGGCGCCTTTAAAGCCCAGTGGGAGGCGTGTCCCTGGGCGTGTCCTCCCGGAGCCCCGCCCCGGGGGCTGGTAGCCTCGGCCCCGGGAGGTTGCGCCGGCTCTGGCTCAGCGGCGGCTCCGGTGGCAGCGGCGGTGGCGGCTAGGCGGGCTCGGCGGCTCCTGTCCCTCGGGCGGCTGCCCGCTCGCTGCCCAGGGCGCCCGGACACACGTGGGCGGCTCAGCGATGGCCCGCGCCCCGCGACGTGGCGGGCAGGCACCGGGGCGCGGGACCGCTGAGCCCGAGTGAGCCGGGGCCGCGCTCCCGCCTTCGGCCCGGGCCTCCCGGGATGGCCGTGGCGCCTCTGCGGGGGGCGCTGCTGCTGTGGCAGCTGCTGGCGGCGGGCGGCGCGGCACTGGAGATCGGCCGCTTCGACCCGGAGCGCGGGCGCGGGGCTGCGCCGTGCCAGGCGGTGGAGATCCCCATGTGCCGCGGCATCGGCTACAACCTGACCCGCATGCCCAACCTGCTGGGCCACACGTCGCAGGGCGAGGCGGCTGCCGAGCTAGCGGAGTTCGCGCCGCTGGTGCAGTACGGCTGCCACAGCCACCTGCGCTTCTTCCTGTGCTCGCTCTACGCGCCCATGTGCACCGACCAGGTCTCGACGCCCATTCCCGCCTGCCGGCCCATGTGCGAGCAGGCGCGCCTGCGCTGCGCGCCCATCATGGAGCAGTTCAACTTCGGCTGGCCGGACTCGCTCGACTGCGCCCGGCTGCCCACGCGCAACGACCCGCACGCGCTGTGCATGGAGGCGCCCGAGAACGCCACGGCCGGCCCCGCGGAGCCCCACAAGGGCCTGGGCATGCTGCCCGTGGCGCCGCGGCCCGCGCGCCCTCCCGGAGACCTGGGCCCGGGCGCGGGCGGCAGTGGCACCTGCGAGAACCCCGAGAAGTTCCAGTACGTGGAGAAGAGCCGCTCGTGCGCACCGCGCTGCGGGCCCGGCGTCGAGGTGTTCTGGTCCCGGCGCGACAAGGACTTCGCGCTGGTCTGGATGGCCGTGTGGTCGGCGCTGTGCTTCTTCTCCACCGCCTTCACTGTGCTCACCTTCTTGCTGGAGCCCCACCGCTTCCAGTACCCCGAGCGCCCCATCATCTTCCTCTCCATGTGCTACAACGTCTACTCGCTGGCCTTCCTGATCCGTGCGGTGGCCGGAGCGCAGAGCGTGGCCTGTGACCAGGAGGCGGGCGCGCTCTACGTGATCCAGGAGGGCCTGGAGAACACGGGCTGCACGCTGGTCTTCCTACTGCTCTACTACTTCGGCATGGCCAGCTCGCTCTGGTGGGTGGTCCTGACGCTCACCTGGTTCCTGGCTGCCGGGAAGAAATGGGGCCACGAGGCCATCGAGGCCCACGGCAGCTATTTCCACATGGCTGCCTGGGGCCTGCCCGCGCTCAAGACCATCGTCATCCTGACCCTGCGCAAGGTGGCGGGTGATGAGCTGACTGGGCTTTGCTACGTGGCCAGCACGGATGCAGCAGCGCTCACGGGCTTCGTGCTGGTGCCCCTCTCTGGCTACCTGGTGCTGGGCAGTAGTTTCCTCCTGACCGGCTTCGTGGCCCTCTTCCACATCCGCAAGATCATGAAGACGGGCGGCACCAACACAGAGAAGCTGGAGAAGCTCATGGTCAAGATCGGGGTCTTCTCCATCCTCTACACGGTGCCCGCCACCTGCGTCATCGTTTGCTATGTCTACGAACGCCTCAACATGGACTTCTGGCGCCTTCGGGCCACAGAGCAGCCATGCGCAGCGGCCGCGGGGCCCGGAGGCCGGAGGGACTGCTCGCTGCCAGGGGGCTCGGTGCCCACCGTGGCGGTCTTCATGCTCAAAATTTTCATGTCACTGGTGGTGGGGATCACCAGCGGCGTCTGGGTGTGGAGCTCCAAGACTTTCCAGACCTGGCAGAGCCTGTGCTACCGCAAGATAGCAGCTGGCCGGGCCCGGGCCAAGGCCTGCCGCGCCCCCGGGAGCTACGGACGTGGCACGCACTGCCACTATAAGGCTCCCACCGTGGTCTTGCACATGACTAAGACGGACCCCTCTTTGGAGAACCCCACACACCTCTAGCCACACAGGCCTGGCGCGGGGTGGCTGCTGCCCCCTCCTTGCCCTCCACGCCCTGCCCCCTGCATCCCCTAGAGACAGCTGACTAGCAGCTGCCCAGCTGTCAAGGTCAGGCAAGTGAGCACCGGGGACTGAGGATCAGGGCGGGACCCCGTGAGGCTCATTAGGGGAGATGGGGGTCTCCCCTAATGCGGGGGCTGGACCAGGCTGAGTCCCCACAGGGTCCTAGTGGAGGATGTGGAGGGGCGGGGCAGAGGGGTCCAGCCGGAGTTTATTTAATGATGTAATTTATTGTTGCGTTCCTCTGGAAGCTGTGACTGGAATAAACCCCCGCGTGGCACTGCTGAGTCCTCTCTGGCTGGGAAGGGGGGA